CCCCCGCCCTCTGGACCGTCGGATTTTTCGCTGGACCCGGCCCTCATCTCTGCACTCTCGAGTTCTCTCCGGACCCGCCCCGCCGCGACCGGGTCCCCAGCCTCCGCAGCCTGGGATCACCTCCGGGCCCGCCCAGTCACTCCCCGGCCCCTCCCAGCCTCCCCCTTCCGGGAACCCCCCAATTTCTTCGCCCCGCCCCTCCGGACCCCGCCCCCATGGCCACACCTTGAACTCAGCGATGGTGAGGCTGCGGCTGTATCGCTTCTCGGAGCGGAAGGTGTTGAGGGAGCTGCTGATGAAAACGGTCACCGTGGGTGCCGACACCCCCGTCACCTCCATCTTGCCGCGCCCTGCGGATGCCTGCAGCGCGGTCCAGCCGCCTCACACCCGCTCCGCAGCCGCCGCCGCCGCTGCTGCTGCTGGGCTATCAGCCCCGCCTCCTGCTCCGTGCCTGACCAATCCGCGCTCTCCTGCCAGGAGCGTCCGCCAATCGCCGCCGTCCCTTCCCCACCGCCAGGAAGAGGGCTCTCCTTACTCTTGGGCCAGCCCAGCCAATCCAGAGGGGCCTTCCATAGTTCACGGTTCTTCCAATAGCGGCCCGGGAAAGGACCAGAACAGGCGGCGAAGACTGAAGCCCGGAGGTAGGAGTGGCAAGAGCTCGCCCAGTCCGCGAAGGGTAAACTCGCGCATGCGCACTGGCCTTCAACCAAGCCAAGCGCCTTGGCTTCTGTCCTGGATGCTCAGTGTTTTGCGGTTTACGATGCGCATCGTTTTCCCGGCTCTGGCACCAGATCCATACTATTCTGTAAACTGAGGCGGCGATGCCCAAAAATTGGAAGCAATTACTCTAAGATATCAAAAGATTGAAGCAAGCCATGAAACCTCTGCGCGGAGAGAGCCGAGCCCGAGGCGGCGGGGAGCCAGCACGTGTGCGCAGCTCCGCCCTCTTTTGGCGAAGCACCTAGGCCTGGCCCCTCCCGCGACCTGTAGCGCGGCGGAGCAAGCGCGGAAGGCTGGGAGGGCTGCGCGGGCTGCGCGTCGCCATGGAGCCCGACGGGACTTACGAGCCGGGCTTCGTGGGTATTCGCTTCTGCCAGGAATGGTGAGGCGGAGGGAGCGGGTGATGTTAGAAGGAACTAACCCCTGGCACCTCCCCCTCCCCACAGTAACAACATGCTGTACCCCAAGGAAGACAAGGAGAACCGCATTCTGCTCTACGCGGTGAGCGCCGGGGTCTTCCCCGGCAGGTCCACACCCCCTTTCCCCCACACTCGCCCTCTCGTAGTGCCGGAACTGTGATTACCAGCAGGAGGCCGACAACAGCTGCATCTATGTCAACAAGATCACGCACGAAGTGGAGTGAGTGGCGGGCCCTGAGCTGGGGGCGGGGGGAGCGTAATTTTGCACCCCCGCGTCCCTGCAGCGAACTGACCCAGATTATCGCCGACGTGTCCCAGGACCCCACGTTGCCGCGGACCGAGGACCACCCGTGCCAAAAGTGAGCGTTCAGCTGGTACTGGGGAGGTAAAGAGCCTCCGGTGACCGAGCCCCTACCCTCTCAGGTGCGGCCACAAGGAGGCTGTGTTCTTCCAGTCACACAGTGCGCGGGCCGAGGTAAGTGGCGCGAGGGCTTTCTAAGTATCTGGAATCCTTCCTAACCATGCATCATTTCTGCCAGGACGCCATGCGCCTTTACTACGTGTGCACAGCCCCACACTGCGGCCACCGCTGGACCGAGTGACCTCCTCTCTCCCCCGAGTGTAATAAACACCAGATTCCATGCGTGAGTTTTCTGTGTTTATTTGCCTCGTGGGGAGGA